AACAAATTCTTCCTTGAGCCCTAGCACTGGGGACCCGGTCTGGCAACCTGCGCCCCATTCCGCGGGAATCAAGCGTGACCCGGTGCGGCCTTGCGCGCTGCCGCCAGCCAGACCCTCCCTCCGGCTTTCCCACCCACCGCCCGGGATCCAGCCTCCATCCCGCTGCCTCAGCTGTCCAAGACAGCGACACCCCCCTCTCCGCTCCCGCGGCTCCCCCGGCGCAGCTCGCCGCGCCAGACAGCGGGTAACCGCCGCCTCCGCTGGGGCATCCCGGCTCCACAGGCCCAGCGCGCTCCAGACACCTGCCTCTCACTGGCCACCGCCGCTGCCCCTCACCCCGCAGCCCTCTCGGCAATTGGCCCCAGGCCGCCGCTCGTCATCCTCAGCCTTCTCCTAGAGTACCGCCTCCGTCGCCGGGTCATTTAAGTTTATCACAAATAAATAAATAAAGGAGGAAATAGAAATGCGTAGAAAGTAAAAGCAGTAGGGGGTGGGGGAGATGGGGCGTGGAGGAAAAGGAGGGAGGAGCGGAGGAGTAAGCAACCTAACCTGATTGCGCCTGTGTCGACCAATCATGGCTCACTCCAGTCCGGTCTGACGGGCTCCCTGAACCAATAGCCTTCCACCTCCCGGATCACTGAACAACGAGATACGATTGACCTTTTCAGAAAGGGTGAAGGTGCGGCGGGGGGAGGGGGTTGTGGGGGTGGGCGAAGTGGAAGGATTGTCCACCAATCGCCTGTTAATACTTCTCTGAGCGAAGTTTCCGCGTCCCAATGGATGTTTGAGATAGCGGATTGGGCCTCTTTTAGCCCAATCGAAGGTGACAGAGATGAGGGAAGAGGAAGAAAGGGGCGGGGACGGGGGGGCGGAGGGGAGAAGGAAGAGTGCATTTTGTTTATGGGCGGCAACCTCACGAGGGGCGTCCCATTCTCATTGGCTCACTGAAGCCAAGATTGGCGTGAGAGCTATCCTATAGCGGGGAGAGATAGAGGGTTCGCGGAGTGAAGCGTCCAATGTGGGCCTTCTGCCGAAGAAGTAGGGGCGGGGGGAAGTTTAGGAGTTGAGGAAAGAAGATTAAAGAGCGCGAGGAGGTAATGCCACAAACTCTAATTTGTTGTGGGACTTTCTATTTCTTCTTTACTCTCCTCACCAAAGGCACTGCCAGGACTTACCGTACAACACTCCTTGGCTTCTGGAATTTTATCTCTGCTCACAGTCTACATTACAACATTAGTTCATTCTGGGCACTTTAGCTTCCTTGAATCTCCAGTTGATCTCACACCCATGCCTATGATATTCTTCTCCTGGTTAATCAAGAATTCTCTATTTCTGCTCCGTCATCCATGCCACTGTAAGTAGGAAAGTAATTTAGGCTTTTGAATCATTTCTAATTTTAAGTATTCCTTTTTTTACAGACAAATAAAAAGAAGTGTTAAGAATTGCCTTTGGGACTCTGAAGGCTGAAGGTAATGTCCAGTGGTATTTTCCTGAATGGGCTATTTTTACTTATATATTTCTTTTACATTTCAGAATTGATGAATTGCAAGTTTGTGCCCCATAGCTGCACAGGTATGTATATGAATTACCTATAACTATGTAAAACTGAAAGAGATTTTAACCTGTTTCTTTTCAGACTGCCTGAAGTTACATTTAGAGACTGAAATCACTGCACCTTAAAAACAAAAGATTGAGCTGCACTGTATTCCTGTAAGTCAAAGCTTTCTGTACCTTCTTCTGTGCCTAGCACTTACCTGTACTCTTTTTATTTCAGAATGTTTCATCATTACTAACAGGATATTCCTCATGACATTGCTGTCTGGTAAGTAACTCTCATTATCTCTAAATGGCAGTAAAGGTATCATCTCTTTCTTTTCTGAAACCAGAGGTGAAACCCGCCAGCCAATAGCAGTACTGATACCAAATCACCTGTTGATTCTGTTAATTCATGTAAGTAAAGTCTGGCAATGCATGCCTCACTTTTTTAATTCCTTATTTTTTCTTTGATTTTCAGATCTTTGACCATCAGTCTGTGACCTGCCCCTTCTCTTTACGTAAGTAAAAGTGATTTCTTTACCTTTAAAAAACAACCTTATTTTTGTTTTTTGTCTGATCTAGATGCAGCCGCTCTCTGCTCCCTGCCCCAATGAACATCTGCACTAGGCCCAAGCCTTGGAGTAATTTACCTGAAGAGTGACACCATTGATTTTGAAACTACTGTGAGTACATTATGTCTCCAATAAAAGGCTTCTATGAGGCAGGTAATGGGATGGTGTTTTACAGACTTCTATGTTACTGGAAAACGCTAAACCTGGGAGACTAACATCCCTCTTAGGCTTCAGGTAGGATATTTACATTCATATTTCTATGTCTTAGGCCTTCTAATCCAAGCCCTTTATTTTACAGATGAGGAAACTGAAGCCCAGAGAGGTGAAGTGAGGTGCCCAAGGCCACACAGCAAGTTAGAGGCACAGCTAGTACGGTAGCTCAAGTCTCCTGACTCCCAGTCCAGTGCTCCTCCCATTACTCCACGAGTCCTGTCTCTAAGCTTCCTGACAAATGCTAGAACGGTAAAACTTCCACTAGTATTTTTCCAGACCATGTTCCTTCAAAGGGCCCTTTGTTTATTTTCAGGAAGAAACCCAAGACAGCTGAAAACCAGAAGGCATCTGAGGAGAATGAGATTACTCAGCCGGGTGGATCCAGCGCCAAGCCGGGCCTTCCCTGCCTGAACTTTGAAGCTGTTTTGTCTCCAGACCCAGCCCTCATCCACTCAACACATTCACTGACAAACTCTCACGCTCACACCGGGTCATCTGATTGTGAGTACACCACTAAGGTGATGGTGTCTTTGCCCTGTTTTGTGTCTGCGTTGACATGCTGCAGGTGACATCAGTTGCAAGGGGATGACCGAGCGCATTCACAGCATCAACCTTCACAACTTCAGCAATTCCGTGCTCGAGACCCTCAACGAGCAGCGCAACCGTGGCCACTTCTGTGACGTAACGGTGCGCATCCACGGGAGCATGCTGCGCGCACACCGCTGCGTGCTGGCAGCCGGCAGCCCCTTCTTCCAGGACAAACTGCTGCTTGGCTACAGCGACATCGAGATCCCGTCGGTGGTGTCAGTGCAGTCAGTGCAAAAGCTCATTGACTTCATGTACAGCGGCGTGCTACGGGTCTCGCAGTCGGAAGCTCTGCAGATCCTCACGGCCGCCAGCATCCTGCAGATCAAAACAGTCATCGACGAGTGCACGCGCATCGTGTCACAGAACGTGGGCGATGTGTTCCCGGGGATCCAGGACTCGGGCCAGGACACGCCGCGGGGCACTCCCGAGTCAGGCACGTCAGGCCAGAGCAGCGACACGGAGTCGGGCTACCTGCAGAGCCACCCACAGCACAGCGTGGACAGGATCTACTCGGCACTCTACGCGTGCTCCATGCAGAATGGCAGCGGCGAGCGCTCTTTTTACAGCGGCGCAGTGGTCAGCCACCACGAGACTGCGCTCGGCCTGCCCCGCGACCACCACATGGAAGACCCCAGCTGGATCACACGCATCCATGAGCGCTCGCAGCAGATGGAGCGCTACCTGTCCACCACCCCCGAGACCACGCACTGCCGCAAGCAGCCCCGGCCTGTGCGCATCCAGACCCTAGTGGGCAACATCCACATCAAGCAGGAGATGGAGGACGATTACGACTACTACGGGCAGCAAAGGGTGCAGATCCTGGAACGCAACGAATCCGAGGAGTGCACGGAAGACACAGACCAGGCCGAGGGCACCGAGAGTGAGCCCAAAGGTGAAAGCTTCGACTCGGGCGTCAGCTCCTCCATAGGCACCGAGCCTGACTCGGTGGAGCAGCAGTTTGGGCCTGGGGCGGCGCGGGACAGCCAGGCTGAACCCACCCAACCCGAGCAGGCTGCAGAAGCCCCCGCTGAGGGTGGTCCGCAGACAAACCAGCTAGAAACAGGTGCTTCCTCTCCGGAGAGAAGCAATGAAGTGGAGATGGACAGCACTGTTATCACTGTCAGCAACAGCTCCGACAAGAGCGTCCTACAACAGCCTTCGGTCAACACGTCCATCGGGCAGCCATTGCCAAGTACCCAGCTCTACTTACGCCAGACAGAAACCCTCACCAGCAACCTGAGGATGCCTCTGACCTTGACCAGCAACACGCAGGTCATTGGCACAGCTGGCAACACCTACCTGCCAGCCCTCTTCACTACCCAGCCCGCGGGCAGTGGCCCCAAGCCTTTCCTCTTCAGCCTGCCACAGCCCCTGGCAGGCCAGCAGACCCAGTTTGTGACAGTGTCCCAGCCCGGTCTGTCGACCTTTACTGCACAGCTGCCAGCGCCACAGCCCCTGGCCTCATCCGCAGGCCACAGCACAGCCAGTGGGCAAGGCGAAAAAAAGCCTTATGAGTGCACTCTCTGCAACAAGACTTTCACCGCCAAACAGAACTACGTCAAGCACATGTTCGTACACACAGGTGAGTGTCACCCCACCTGGAGGCCTGGCAGCGTCCTGCTTGCTGTCTCTTCCTACATCAACAGGTGAGAAGCCCCACCAATGCAGCATCTGTTGGCGCTCCTTCTCCTTAAAGGATTACCTTATCAAGCACATGGTGACACACACAGGAGTGAGGGCATACCAGTGTAGTATCTGCAACAAGCGCTTCACCCAGAAGAGCTCCCTCAACGTGCACATGCGCCTCCACCGGGGAGAGAAGTCCTACGAGTGCTACATCTGCAAAAAGAAGTTCTCTCACAAGACCCTCCTGGAGCGACACGTGGCCCTGCACAGTGCCAGCAATGGGACCCCCCCTGCAGGCACACCCCCAGGTGCCCGCGCTGGCCCCCCAGGCGTGGTGGCCTGCACGGAGGGGACCACTTACGTCTGCTCCGTCTGCCCAGCAAAGTTTGACCAAATCGAGCAGTTCAACGACCACATGAGGATGCATGTGTCTGACGGATAAGTAGTATCTTTCTCTCTTTCTTATGAACAAAACAAAACAACAACAAAAAACAAACAAACAAAAAAGCTATGGCACTAGAATTTAAGAAATGTTTTGGTTTCATTTTTACTTTCTGTTTTTGTTTTTGTTTCGTTTCATTTTGTACTACATGAAGAACTGTTTTTTGCCTGCTGGTACATTACATTTCCGGAGGCTTGGGTGAATAATAGTTTTCCCAGTCTCCCTCGGATGGTGGCCTTAAGGCCTGGTAGTGCTTCAAGAGGTCCACTGGTTGGATCTCTAGCTACTGGCCTCTAAATACAACCCTTCTTTACAAAAAAATCTTTTAAAAAAAAGTAAAAAAAAAAAAAAAATTTCCACTTGTGAAGAGCACTACAAAAAATATATAACAAAATCTAAAAGGCCTACTGTCTTTAAGTACACCGCTTGCAGTGTTTCAGTGGACATTTTCACAATTCTGGCCGCTTGGACTTCACAGTAACCAGTTAAAACTGTGGAATATCACTTCTGGTTGAAAACCCAGAGGAAAGGCCCTGCTGTTTTCCACCTACCACGTTGTCTGATTTCATAAAAGGGCTGTGGGGGTGGGAAGGGCAGTGGGTTCGGTGGTGTGGGAAAGAAAGACGAATGGCAGGCTTCTTCCCCAGATTCTGCCCGGGTCCACACACCCTGGCCCACCTTCTCCATATCCCCCTCTTGCAGCAGAAGCCAGGAAGACTTGGACAAGCAACAAGCAACAGTGGCTATCGTATTTATTCAGTGTCTTCGCTGAGCCACAGCCTCAGCACAATCAAGAGGGACTTTCATGAAAGGCAGGAATGCAGATAAAACAAAGATATCAGAAATTTGCACCTATGTTTCTAGGTACAAGAGAAGGATTATTTCCAACAATCTTTGCAAAAAAAAAAAAAGTGTCAGGATATATTCTTGTGGAAGAGAAAAAGAAAAAGAAATGGAGGGTGGGGGGAACAATAAAAAGTTCTTGAGGCTTTTTTAATTCAAAATTTTATAGAGGGGCAAAAGTGACGTTTACCAGATAGAATGCTGATTTTTTTAATATATTTACAACAGTATTTGTGTAAAAAAAAAAACAAAAAAAGTGAAATTGTTAAAAGTAATTTTTTTCATTTTGGTTTTGCATACACTGCCACCAATTCCTTCTCTTTTATTTTATTTCACACACATATATATATTTTTTGGTAAGTCAAGACTGTTAAGGTTAGCGATACTGCTTCCAGATAGAAAGAATAAAAGGCAACTAAAGTTATATTTGAAAGAGAGGAAGGATATTTTCTTCATATTTTTTTTAATTTTTCTTAATTTTTATTATTTTAAGTATTGCCTGGGTTGATGAGGGCCTCTGTGGCCAGCCCATCCCTGCTGTAATTTGAATTGCTGCTTTGTATTTTGATATGTAGTTCTTTGACTTTAGCAAGCTTAAGTTGCCCCACTGAATAATTTTTTCAACTGATTCATCTAGAATTCTGTTCTTTTTCATGGAAGAGACTTTATCTTTCAGAAAGAGATTGCTTGCTTCTCCAAAATTTCATTGAGATCTTACAATTCTAGAATTTCTATTGACTTTACTTTTTTTCTTAGTGAAACACTAATAGTCTAGAAGTCTTGATAAATGGGGTCTTTTCTTTTGTGATCAGCCAGGAAGAGGAGTTCACAAAACTCTGCCATAGCTCCTCACCCTTCCCAACTACAAAGAGCATCATTATGAGAAGCCTGTTATAGATCAAGATGCATTGATGCCAAAATTACTTTTTTCCTTCCAAATATCACCTTCTGACTGTTTCCACCATGGTTAAGAGGGCTGAATAAGATGATCATTCTTTAGATGACGAATTAACCCTTGCTTCTTCGAAAGGTTTTAGGGAAATTAACAAAAAAATTCCCAGATGCCAACAGCCACCATTCAAAAGACCACCAATCTATTGCATCATACCAGATGCCACTCTCTCTTCCTAGTAGGGATTTCTCTCCTCGGTCCTGATCAAGGTGTTATAATAGAGACATTTTCATTATAGACAGTGTCCTGAAGGGATTCCAGCTCAAATATAGGAATTCTTAAACCTAGCTGAAACTCCCAAAGTGATTTCATTGCTGGGCATATTTTAACATACTTAGGGGAAAGCAAATCTTTAAACAAAGCAAAACACCAAACTACAGTTTTAAAAAGAAGAAAGGAGAGCGTATTTTAGTTTCAAAATTACATTACATTTTAATTTAATTTTCCTTCTAATTTTCCTGTCAGCATTTTATTTACAAAAACTGTGCAGCAAACGAGGGAAAATCTTCCAACACAAACAACTCTGTAATGACTAAATTGGTTTTATTCATATATTTTAGACATTTGGTTAACTTGGATCTTTTTCATAAGTTCTTTGTGATGCTTTGTAAGGTTAGTGTAACTGAAGTGTTTGTGAGTTTGATTTGGTCCCACAGTGCTTAATTCAGTGGATATTTTGCTAGAAGTTTTAATGTAAACTTGGGTGGTTAACTGACTATTAAGTGTAACCTATTGTGATTTCTAAGAGGAGTCCTGCCAAGAACTGTATGTCCAAAACTGATCTGTTTTAACAGTTAGTGAGGAACAGCTTCCGAGATAAAGTAAGTTCATTTTTCTATTGCTAATTTTGCTTTTTAAAATAGCAGTGTTGTAAGACTAATATTTCCACTTACCACCAATAGAGGGAGCATTAATTAACTATGTCATGGAATTGTTTTGATATTTTGGAAAACAAGTGATTCCACCCATAAAATGAAAAGAGAAGATTGACCTTAAGAAAAAAACTCTTAAAGCTAGGAGACAATGACATGAAATCACTCAATACATGTTACAAATGAAAGAAGGCCAAAAGCCACTTTAAAATATTTTAAACTGTTTCACAGTAGATTTGAAAGTGTCTTTGTTCAAATTTAGCAAAGTAGGAAGAATTTTCACTAATACCGCCTGAAAAGTTGATCTTAGGTGCCATTATGGGCCACGTGTAGCTTTCTGTTTCTCAAATCTGAGAGAGACCCATTTGCCTTAATGCTGATTTGCCATGTAAAATGCTAAGCAATTGGGTTAGAATCCACCTTTTCTTTTGGTAGAACATGTAGAGAAAAAGCTGCAGGTGACTTGAAACCCTGAGGAGTCTATCATCCTTTCCCTGTAAAGGAAGTGTCTCTTAAAAAAAAGGGAGTGGGGGAGGAGGTGGAGGATCCCTAAAGAATTCTTAATGAGGTGATATAATCATTGTAGTCCATGACAAAATGGACCAGCCAGGTTTGCATAGCAGTAGACATATTCCTACTGTACATTTATCCTTCCCAAATATGTCACATTCTAAAATAGTTGACAAATTATTTTGTGGAAAGAGGAAGAAGCTGGATTGGAGTGGGAGATCTAATCTGGAGGAGCAAAGAGGTAGTTGTTTATTGCTATGTTCCTGGCCCATCAAATGGCCACTTTCCAAACTGACCCACATTTTAGGAAATAAACCAATCTGGACCTGTTTCAAAAGGATAGAGATGCTTTTAGATTGTCAATTCTCACTTTTAAGTTAAACAATCACAAATATCTTTAGAAATAGGGAAAGACATTTGCTTCAAAATCAAAGAATGAGTGTGGATCTTTTTAATTTTTTTTTGTTTCAAGTCCTACAGTCATCTTACATTTAGACCTTCATGGTAGGGTGATATGAGTGCTAAAAAAATTTCTTTCTAGTAGCCAGGAAACAGATAGATAAGATAAAAGCAAATGTTCCAGATTTAAGACTTCTTAGGATGAGTACAAGGAAGAGAGAAATAGTATGGAAAGGACATTTTTTAGCAATTTATAATTTTAAAATGGAATTTGCCAAACAAGGGAGAGGAAAAAAAGTCAAAGGGGAATTTTTATCTCAAGATATTTAGATATGGTTTATAAAAAAATAATATTTTCTACCACTAAAAACACTGGTATTATCTCAGCATCATGGGCAATTTTTCCTTATTACATGCCAATATTTGTACAAAAAAGGCCCCCAAATGTGTGAAATATAATCCTAAAAAAGAAAATAATTGGAACACATGGATCTGTTACAATTCTACACAGGGGGAAACAAGCTAAGCAAAGAAAAAAAATCTGAAATGAAAATCTCTGTATCAAAATGGTTTCCTGTATCTTTTAATTGAGAGGTAAACTTTAGCTCCTAATAACAGTTTTATAGACCGTTCTCTTCCCAAATTCCTAATGCTTTGAATCTATTTGTGCCATGATTAAGTGTGCTGGATAATTTCCTGCTCATATTCTAGCCTCAGTTCATTCCTAGTCATCTTAGAGATCATAGTAGCTCTTGGCCTTAGAAAGACTTGGGTTTGCTGTGTTTAAAAGTCATAAGGGTTTTATTTTGTATCATCAAAATATTCTATAAGGTCCCAAATACTCTTTTTCAACCCATGAACAGTAAGAATTTGTGAATTCTGATAATGAAAAAAGTTTTCCTCCAGGTATGTTTGTTTCACATTCAGTCCTAAAGCCTTGAGCTATGTGTACTTCCCTCACACAGGAACACCAGCTGTCCTGTCTGTGCTCTGCCTGCGCCCAAAACTCAATATTTTCTCTCAGCACAGAAGTCAAAAATGAGATATGCCCCTTATAAAACCCCTTCGATTCCTGAGAAAACATAATAAAGCCATATGTTGCTTCCTTGTTGGGGCTCCTCCACAATGCTCCCAACACCTGTGACCCCTAGGAAGACAGGGAGCAAGGTGGATCTGGCCAGGAGTCACAGGATATACACCCATTCTGGAGCTTTCCTCTGTTGTTCTAGAAGATGTTATTTGATTAGTTGGGGCTGGGAGCAGGGGATATATGATTTTGTGGAAAAGGTATCAGATAATCAAATCAGGTCTGCCTCTGCTATAGCCAGTGTGCTGCTGCATTAAAAGGGAACAAAAGGAAGGTGCAACGTAAGAGCAGACACAACCTGAGATGCCCTTGAGATTTAGGAGAACAGGAGGGCGCCCTTTCTGTTGTGACCTGACTCTTAAAAGAAATCTTCTAAAAGAATTCTTTAATTTGGTAATGAGTTGAAGTCCAGGGTAATGGAAGCTCTAGGGCAGAGAACAAAAGAATTGCAAAATGTATTCAGCACCAAACAATGCTAAACCAAGAAACATCCAATCACAAAACTAGGAAGTTTGGCAAGAAGTGGTTAGAGAAATCTCTGGGCTTTTCCATGGGCAGGGTCGACAGACTCTCTTTTCAGTGATTTCTGGCTCTGAGAAACCTCTTTACTCACTAGAAAAGAACTTTATTTAAATGGCCAATTTTGTTCCTCAGAAAAAGAAATTAAAAAAAAAGAAAAATAGGATACTGAAGACAGAACCATGTGACTTGGTGACAAACAAAAGGAGGGGTGCACTAGAATTTCAATAGGCTCCCTAATTCCATAGAAAAAGCAAAGCAACCCAATGCCTCCTGAGCCTGCAGTGCATGAAGAGAGTGCTTGAGCTGACCCAGCCACCAGGCCTTCTGGGGCTAGACATAACTTCCCACTGGAACAGCAGCAGCCTCTTTCCCCTCTTTGTGTTTTCATGAAGAAAACGGCTGTTCTCTTAGGTAGCCAGGAAATAGATTACATGGGGCAAACTTTCAAAAGCAATCTCTACCCTGGTGCTCAGGCTACATACAGAGGCAGAAAAGGGGCACGGAAGAGCCCTTGCTCTTGAGAGAGAGTATTTTCATATTCCCAAGGGCTTTCCGTGTAGAGTTGCTATTTCTGATATCACTTAAACCTTTACAAGAAAAAAGGCTGTGGTGACTCAGTGTTCCTATAAATTCAGAATGTGGAAACTACTAATCCAAAGCATCATTTCTAGCACTGAGTATCAAGACGATCAGCCTGACCAAAATATTGCAAAGAGTTTTCTAAGTCTCTGAAGATTTTTTTCTCCTTGAACACTGAGTCTATAGCAGTCAGCAATGTACCTTAGCCGATCCCTGGGAATGGTTATGGAACAGTAGGGCTTGTTTCCATCCTTTTTAGAGTGAAGAGATAGAAAATTAGGGCTACCTAGTGTGGGTTCTTTTTCAGAACTATGTATTTTCTCCTCACTGCATGATGGGTAAAAATGCCCTGGGTTGAAACAAGAAACATTATCTTTCCACACCACTGACTAAAACACCTGCCAGTGGTTTCTTTAGGCTCCACCTTTTGCTCCGTAAACTGTAGACTTTCAGACTGAAATCTAATCTTAAGTGACCTCAATTAAGGTATTTTCACAAAAGGCTACTTATAGTGTAGCATTATTGCCTTAAATCAGAAAGCCCTGGGAAGAGGATAAAAGATATAGAAATGAGAAGGCTCTGAAGTTATAGGCATTTCTTGCTGTTTAATAGTTACATTATCACAAAAACAAGCCCTATTCATGATTGAGGACTATGGAAATAGTGACTTCTTGAGGAGGCACCAAACTTTCCTAGAACTGGGTACTCTCAGATAGTGGCTGCTATTTCCTATTCTATTTCAGTGACGTAGGTTGGGGCTGAATGTAAAATAGACATCATATTACTAAATAGAATCCTATAAAATGCAATCACAGGTGCCCGGGAGTACTAGTTTTAAACATTTCCTTAACAAGGAGAACAATCCAGCAAAAAGCTTTCTTTCTCTATACAGTGTATATCTCTAAACTTTTTTTCCTCAGTTTTAGAGAACATCTGTTTTATCTGGTGGTTCTTTGTTTGAATGCAAACTCATAACTTTCAAGTCTCCGGTGCAAGAGCATAATCTACAGATCATGGGCAAAATCTAGCCACAGTCCTGAGAGTCCAGGCTTCTGGGATGCCCAGCTGGGTATAAAAGTCCCTACTAACCCTGTTTCAAATTCAGAGGTTTCTTTGGTTTAGAATGCCTCAATGAGATTTTGATACATCCAAGAGAGAAAAAAAAAAAAAAAAAAAAAAAAACCTTGGGGGCATCTGTTTCTACTAGTGTTGCAACAGTTGTTTTTACCCAGCAAACTCATTGCAATTTATATGTAGATTCTAATAATGAAAGAGTCTTAACCCATCCAGTATGTCACCGCTGCTGTCCAAAATGTCTATAAATGAGTATACATTATTTATACATGTGCACACACAGTGTGAGCTTCCCTCAGCACAAAACTGTTTCACATTCATATTGCCCAGTGACAACAAGATACATTTTTGAACTTCTGGTTAGAAGTCGAAGGTCTGACATATCTCACGTATCTGCTTATGCTTTGTTGCCTTAGTTGGGTGCATCAGTATCTGTGATGAGACTTTAGGGCATTCTGAAGGAGCCCAACCATCAGTAATTTCTATGTATCCGTTTCATGAGAAACTTGAATATGCTTATGTGGAGTAGAGTGCATTTAACAAACTCTACAGTTCTATTGGATTTATTGACATGTGTGCACATGTGTGTGTTTGTGTATATACTTATTGTCATCTGGAAGTGTGTGTGCCCCCCAAAGGAAGCACACACAGGCAGAGGTCCTCGTGCATAGATACAGTTGCCTCTTCCCACCATTGTGTTTAAGACTTGTGGCTCCCTTCCCAGGAAGCAGTCACCTGCCCACTCTGTTGCTTTTTGTAATGTTTCAGAATTGGGAGAAACAAATGCAGCTTGTTGAATCCACAGCAAACCCACAGGGACAGGCTGTTTTCCTCCATAATAAGGTATAACAGAAGTCTTCAACTGGTGAGCAGACAAGAGGGAGCAGCAGTCCAGGGCGTCTCCCCAGGTCTCCTGGAGGTGGCAGGGGTGGGGACCAATGCCAGGCAGGCAAAGCCCACACAAACTTTGGCCTGAGCCATCCCATAGCTCAAAGGTCTTCATTCCTTTCCTCTATGCAATGCAGTGTGCACACACACACACACACACACACACACACACATAAATTTTATTCTCAAACTAAAGCTTCCTAATTCTGCCTGTACTCACAAGATATCATCGTAATTCACAAACTGTGTCTCCTGAAACCAATGTGGCCTTTGCCAAAGTCTTTCCAGGAGTGGGTTGTTTACCATGTCTAGCAAACCAATAGACTGTTGGGGGGAATGTTTTTTGGTAATCTGTAGGAATTGATTGCTCTTGCCCATCTCAAGCATTGAAGTAGAATGCCACTCTAGTATAATATACTGAATGAATGGACTCTGAGGGTTTGGTGGCCTGGAATTCAGGATTCAGTTTTCTCACTCCCATGCCCTTCTTTTACTAGATGGTTTGTTATTTTTTATGATTTGTACATTATTTCTGTTTTACAGAAGTCAGAGGACATTTTCTTTCCTCTTCTATTCTGGTGACTTTTCCCCTTCCCCTGTTAAGTAAGGCTACTTACAGTTGCAACTTTTTTGTCGTTATTACTTTTTAAAATGTATATTGTCTTTCTATATCCAAAAGAAGTCTGTAACTGTAACCATAGGTATTTCTTTTTACTGGAAAAACAATTAGTTGTTTCGGTTTTATTTTTTCCTTTAATTAACAGTACTAGTGACTTTGTGAAAGAATATGAGTTACTATTTAGGTATGCTTACTTAACTACAATACACTACATTGCAGTATTTCTGAAACCTAGGACATACACATTATATATAACAACTCTATATTGAAATATATATTACATTATATTCATTTTAACTTTTGAATCTGCCTATGATCATGAGTTGATTGAAATATTATGTCTTTGCTTATATCACCCATCACCAACCTGCTGCAGTTAATCTGGTGCATCTAGTAATAATCATTAGTGCTCTAATTTGCTTTTTATATTATCAGCTTCAGTATTGTCTTTAGAGGATTTTAGAATTTTTTAAAGCTCAGACTTAGCAAATGTAGGAAAGTGAAAACTTTTTTTGAAACTTTTTTGTTGGTGTGACTAATACAAAGAGGTTCATATTCAAAGTGATCTTGTTTAGCTGACCCACTCAATATCTGAAGAACAAAAGAGGTGCATATGAATGTATCTGTGATTTTCCCCTGTAGGACTGTCACTGTCTATATTTGCTTTTAAAAATATGACCAAGGGGCTACTTAAGTGCCACATGATCTGACCAACAATAACAGGCTGCGTTTCAAAGGGCCAGTCTTCTGAAAAGCGTAAGACAGTGAATTACCTAGTTGTCCCCACTGTATTCTCAAACATTCATTTTAATACTGGATCTTTACACTTTCTTTTTTCAATACGCTTAGAATTATTTTAACTAGTCTTCAACCTTTCCCTGGAGGCAGCTTGGCAATATAGTGTTCATTTTCCTGGGAGTTGTTTTTTTTTTTTTTTTTTTTTTTTTTTTCCAAAAAAAGTAAAACCAGAGTTTCAGGAACTCTTTATCCACAGAGGCTAATAGAAATAGAATTTGGAAATATCTATCTGAGACATTTTTAAATCTGAGGAATCCGTAAAATGGTGGCTCTTGGGTATCCAGCCCTCAGGATCTCCATTTACCTGTTAAAGTGAGGATTTGGTGCCTTTCTTCTTTAGTTGGGCCATCAAGAAAACTTCAGAAATCAGGCATTCTGTCTTCCTATACAATAAATATTTTCAGATCATATTTTCAGATAAGAGTCTTCAGCTTCCCTCAGCTATTCAACCCAATGCATGGAAAGCCTCAGTTGAATAAACTTTTCCACCATCCCAGGTGCCTGAAACTAGTGTCCTTCTTCACTTCTACATTCAGGACAAAATGAAGTCAGGTTTTTAAAACCTCAGTATAAAAGACCCCCTCACACTGGTCCAATATGAAGACTTCTCAGCGTGAACACTGGGGAATTCCTTCCTTTCATCTTTCCTAATAGATTGTTGTTTTCTAATCCCATCCCATTCTGCTGTACCTCTCCAGCAAGTCCCTTTTCACCTTAGCCAAGCTCCCTGCAATGCTCTTCAGTTGTGAAGCCTTGTATTCACTAAGGAACTACGTACTCTTAGTCTGCTTTGAAAGGGCTAATGTCTAGTGTAATGGCAAAATTACCAATCTGTTCTCCAAAGTGTTCCAGCAGATATATTTCTACTAGACAAACATAATTGTGAATTGACTGTTAGTGAGGCTGTTTCTTCTCTAATGATCACATAATATCCAAATTATATCAACTTCATTATTTCCCTCTTTCCTTTTCCTAACCCTTTCCCTTTATTTCTTGTTTCTCTTGAAGACTACTTCAAATTACCTATTTGTCTTCATTACTGCCCCCAAAACTCTAATAATTGTGACCCCTAACTGTTCATTTCTCTTCCTTTCTCCACCCCATTCTGAACATCCTTCTTTAAGTTTTATTTAATGAAAGAACACTAAAGTGAGTGAGTTCATAAACTTGAGACTCGTAGGCAGAGTGAAGCATGTCTTCATTTTAGCTTCAGAGTTTAAAAGTTATCAATATTCTTTTGAGAGTGGGAGGACCTGAGTCACAGTTTTAAATGTCAACTGTACTAGCTGAGGTCATTAATTCCCCTTACCTTCACGTTTGGCCAAAAATGAAGAGAAAAATATTTTCTGTTTTTTTTTTAAATACCACAGTGTTCAGGTTCTTCATATGAGTAAATCACTTTTGACGGAGAAAAAAAGAATCATTAATGTTGACTGTTTCCACTAGTCAAATTACTTGTTTATCAGACTTTAGATTATAGGAATCTAAAGAAAAGAGTAACATTTCAAAATAATTTTGATAACTGTTCAAGCCTTAGTGAGCTCTTCTCAAACAAGAAAAGCCACATCCACTTGAACACATTGTAGGAAAAATTAGGAAGAGTTTTTTTATTTATTGCCTTTTTGAAAAAAAAATCATTGATTTGTTTAGAACTTTGAGCAGTAACTTACTAATGGATGAAAAGATCCATAAAGTTTTGAAAGTGTCTGTTTTTGCAACCAGAGATTGCCTAAACATAAACTTAATATATACTTAAATAAAATAATAACAGAGCTAAATGGATACCTAAAGAGCCATGCAGTGCACTCCCCAGCACCTAAATACGCCCCATATAATTTGGTTGTCATGCTAGATCTCCCTGCAGTGGATTACAACTGTCTGGTCACCAGAGCATTGCCCAAAAGACTGACTGATACCATTCTGGGTGTATCCTTTTCAGGATGCTTATAATATCACATTCACAACAACTTCGTAACACAGTCTTTCCTGACTTCTGGTCCAATATTCTTGCCATGATACCACATCGCCTCTCAGCTTTAATGAAGACAAGTCCTGTGACATTTAGAGTACTATGTGGTTTTGAGTGCATAGGCGGTATGCTTTCAGTTCTTGCTTTACCCTTTGACAAAAAGAATCAACATTTAATATCAGAAATGTATTTTTATTTGACTTGAGATTTGACCCAGCTTTTATCTTAATCAAACCAGTTTATAACATCAACTCACACCATAGAGAACAATGAAATAAATAGCAGTTTTGAAAGCCTTTATGAGGCATGCATCTAGTAGGAAAACAACATCTCTTAAAGGCAATATTTACATTGCTTAGGACTATGATCTTCACTTGGAATGTTCTCCCAATCAATCCTATATCCTTCTTTTTCTTTGTCCATTCTAACTCCTGGTATTTTTTTTTTCTTAAAGTACTCTTTATCTAAAGTAATCCTCTCCTTAGGCACTGGCTTCCAAAGGAAGAAAGACTCTTTTAAATCCTAAAATGCTGTCATTTAAAGTATAATATGGAGGAGGAGAGGCTCTGGTTCTGATAGATCTTACTTGGTCCTCAATCTGGGATGCCTTCTTGATGCTGTTCTTTCTAGTTCCCCAAGAAGTATTCCAACCCCAAGACCCAGAATTTCTCACCACAACCTCTGTGTTAGTCTCAGATTAATGTCTAAATCCTGTTTGATATTCTAGAGACTCCAGGGTGTGAATTTATTATTGCTTATGAGCCTCCTGTCTTTCCAAGCTGACACCTGTCAGGAGCATCAATAGCCCTAACAGTAACTAATGCATCAAAATAATAGACAGAAACACTATAGTATATATTCGTGAGGATAGGAAGATTTTTTTTTCTTCTTTTCTCCAGGAAAAGCTTGCTTTGCTCCCCTCTCCCTCTGCAACACACACACATACAATGCATTTCAGAAAGTCTGCATCTTATTTTACAGATATGTAGCTCTAGAATTTACAAATATAGCTTAGGAAATGTTCTGAGATTGAGGCTGGTAGCAAACAAGTTTATTTTCTGCACTGGACTTCAGGATAAGTGTGCATAGATGCAATTCCTTCAAAGAAAGTGAAACATGGTAGAGCAAAGGGATAATACTTTCACACATTCAAACAGTTGTTTGCTATCTATAAACCTTGATTTAAGCATAATTATTACTTTTTAGAAATCTGAAACTGGAGGAATGTGTATTTTAGTAAGGTTTTTTTGTTGATTTATTTGTTTCCCTTTCTTTCTTCTCAAGATAGTAAAGGATTTTTATTTCTTAATTTGTTACTGTCCATGGACAGTCAAATAACTGCTCACCCTTACTGTATTATTTTCCCCTTAGAAAGAAAAGCCTTCCATCCTACCATGAAGGAATTTTTCCTCCAAAAAATCTTATCTTCCATTTCAAATAGCACTCATGAGCTTTTAAGAGAGAAATTCTCTCTTTACTTTGAGGATAGAACAGTTAAAACAAAAACCTGTTCCTTGAGAAAGAAACCGTATTTACCTAAACTAACAGGTCTGGGGCCAAAGAATAGATTTTTTTATTGATTGCAGATGAAGACCATGCATTTTGTACTACAAATCCTTATTGCCTCCTCAAATCCTTTTTGGAATAAGGCTGGGAATAAATTAGTTTAATTAAATTCTTTGGGTATTTCTAATTAATATCTACTGCAAGATACCCAGGAAAGAAAAGGAAGGGGTGCTGCCGAAATGCCAAAATCAATTGATCTGTTGATTTTTATCATTGTAGTTGTTGCTTTTCTAGCCATTTCAAGACTGTATGTGTTCATGAAGTCTTAAGTAGAGAAACACCTGTTTCCCCATTGCTTCTCTCTCCTTCCCCACACCCCTGCACCTGCCCCAACCCCAGGCACTAGAGGGAACAGTAACAGAGGGAGATTGGCACTGCATTGCCAGTACTTCACCCATCTATACCCCTCCACCACAAAAGAAGGAAAAAACAAATTAGAAACTATTTTTTTAAAAAAGGAAATTGTAGTACTTCATTTGAAAGCATACTGTTTTCAACTCAACTCGATTAACAGATAGCCTGACAACGTTTTTGTAACCTTTCTTTTGTGCTATAATTGACATTCTTGGCTCAATCTTTAAAATAATTGCAATTTCAATTAAGTGAACAGAGAAAAACAAAGAGAGGGAACAGGACAATGTGATGGGACCAAATTTGATACAGGTCTGGATTCCTAAAGCCAGTTGTCAAGGTTACCGGAGAAAGTTAGCACTACTCACCCCTTGTTGTTCTTGCCTATCTCTCATTATTACAATTCAAAGAATTAGTAAGTTAACTATACTTCTTTGTGATTAAAGATTTCTCTTCATGCTGCCAAACACTTCTAGAGAAATTGTAGAAACTCCTGACTTCTATACCTAATGTGCTATCCGGGCCCGAGAGGAGTGTACAGAGAGATCACTGAAAATAAAATAATAGTTCAAATTTGAGATAAGATTTTCCTGTAGTTCAAAGTGCTTTATGCATGTTCACAACTAGGGGAATCTTTGAAAACAAAGGCTAGTTACTCTGCTCTTGCTCTCCTTGGGACAAACTTTAATTTGGAACCAGCTGTAGATTTACAGGAGAAAATTCTCAAAGGTATTTTCAGCTGCTAAACTTCTTCTTTAGGCCCGTTGATTTGAACCTCAGTTTTCCTGAGGAGCCTATTGAGATATAAATTAAGGGTAATTTGCATATATCTAATTAAAATTGTTCCTACACTATTGTTGAAAGAATTATGGTTTTCAGAGTAGATGAAAGCAGGGTGTCTTAGTAATCTTCATCATGGCAAACAAAGGTGAGAAGCTGATATGATAGAGAAAATCTATGGTAACTTGATATTTTAAGGTAATTTGAGTGTGCTGACCCCACTATGCTTAATTCCTTTCCCACAATCTATTTTAAACTACACTTTGATTCTCTTGAGACTTACAGCATGCATGTGTGGGTATGAGCAGACAAGCAGACTTACCTTTGGAGGGTGAAGACCCAGACAAACTGAAGAAACGGATTCCTGAGGATGATCAAATACAAATCATTTTTCCAGAATCACTCAATATTGCCACATCCCAAACTAATTCTAGACTAATCTTTAGAAAGAAGTAAGCTCCTTAAGAAATCCTACTATGAATGTTTTTTCTTCTTATGGAATAACACAAGAAGAGGTACAATGCAGACTCTTAATTTTGCTGTAATAATTCACTTTTGTATTTAATAATTGTACTTCTGTGTGAGTGTGTCACTGAGCTATTTGTACCAATTTTCAATTGATCATTCTGAGAGGGGCCTTGAGAATTTCTGTGTATGTGTATGTATATCTGTATTTATGTGTAGTCAGAAAAAAAAAAGAATAGGAGACTAATGAGGTGAGGGAAAAAGTGATCAATGTAGAAAAGTGAGTGCTCCTAGTGTACCTATTTATGTTATGTTAGGTGGCTGCTGCCTGTAGCCCTTGAGGAATAGCTGATTGCACTATTCAAAAATAAAAGCCCAGCACTGTTAAATTTAGGACCGTGTTTCAAGAAACAGGAAAGCTTTATCTTTTTCTGAACCCATTCCCCTTAGCATTAGAGCCATCTGACATGATGAAAACTATTAAGTAAAAACCACTACTGACCTTTACATTAAATAGCTGTTTTCCTCTTCTAAATAATACCCTTGATTTTAACTAGACTACTTCCTTTTATTTTCTGCCTATTGGCTTAATGTTTTACAGAAAATACATAGGTGCATGCTAGTTTCTCTACTTTGAGCTGAAACAAACAGGAGCAACAAAAGAGATGACTCACATAAGTGTGAGATAGACTGAATTTCCCACCTTCGTAGCACTGGTAACCTTTGTAAGAGCTGTTTAGAGTTGAGCTTTGGGTTATAATAGGGCTTTTTTTTGCACTAAATATGACTGCACTGCATTGCACTACTGAAATGTACTTACTTGTGCTGGGAGAGAGTGTGTTACGTATGGGAAAGAAAAAGGCAAATTATGGAAGTAGGAGCATCACTAAAATGCAGAGTTATTTTCATCATGCTTGATCTTAGCAGGGTTGGCGAGAATCTGTGGAATCTCTGTCAACTCTTGATCAGGCCTAGGAACCACCATGCTGATAGGATCTGTTTTCTTACTGTAAAGAAGCTGAGTTAGTACAGCAATTAAGAACATTTAAGAAAAAGTTTACCCAATCTTGTTTCTGACTGAGCTCTCAGTAAGAGTTTTAACAGTGAAGAAGCCAATTGATATGATGTAGAAGTCTTTGCCTTGGCCTCCTCCACAAAGCCCCTTGCTTGTGCACATTTTAGTGTGGCAGAGGGCAGTAGGATGTGCTCCTTTCAAAAACACATAGCCTTGTCCATATTGGAATTACTTTTCAGCCTGATTATGCTTCTCCATCCCTGGGTGAAACCTAGATCAGGCTAACCAAAGAGGAAGGCTATGCATGTGGTAAAGTCCTTTAAGATGACAGATAGGGAACAGTGCAATAAACACTGAAAACCAGTGAAGTGAAAGGTTTATTTTGAAACAAGCTAGGCCAACTTGGACATTGGAGGATGGATTAGAACATACTAGCTGCTCCATCATAGACTATCCTTACTAAGCAGAAGACCTTAATAGTGCCTAAAAGTTTAGTTTTGAAATTGGTTTTTTCCTAACTTTTCTTTGTTAAATTTATTTTTATTATCTTTTTTAATCTTAGAAGTAATCAGAGTTTGACAGCTCTTTAGTAACTGTTAATAAAAGAATCTTTCATCACAGGATAAGCAATAGATTGTGTGGGAAATAATAACACAAGAGTAAAGATGCTGAAGGACTCTTCTGGAACTCAAAGTGACAGTTTTGAAGGTTCTGGCACAGTAGGAAAGGATCACAACCCATATAAATGGCTAATGTTGAATTTCTCTGAACACTGTCACATATGGGGCATCAATTTGGAAAATTCTCAATTGAGGCCCCTTCCCTAAGATTACAACATTGATAACCTGTCTTTTTCTCTCTCTTCTTTACTATCCGTCCAAGTCTACTATTCCAAGTTTAAATATTGTTCAGAAAGTTGTCAGCCTTGTTAGTCAGAAAAACTCCATTTAGAGCCATCCAAACTAGCATAAGAAATTCCTTAAGCACTCAAAGCATTATCTCTGTTTTAAGTAAGAAACTAAATCCAGAGCTTTTAACAGGTACTTAGAAATAAGTATTGGGTAATCACTAAGAGGACATTGACTGCACCAAACCAAAGCTATAGAAAGAAATGATTGACTTTTTAAAATATATTCACATTAACTGTCCTAGGATACTTCTCTTGAGGCTTTGGAAAACTTCTTCCTTGAAATTTGCATATCCACTCCAGTTCTGTCACCAAAGATTTTAATCTTCAGATCGCAATTTCCTCTCTCCCAGAAAAAAGTACTACAACAGGCTCAAGGGATATGCTTTGGTGGTCAAGGGATTACACTATGGTTTTCCTTCTGTTCACAATGGTATTTACAGGAGACCTTGTCATCAGAGGACGTACTGAACTATCTTTATGACTTTGGATTTGATCAGAGGTTTAAAAAATAGAAAAAAATAAACAACACTACTTGACACTGTAAATGATCTTTAATAGAGTCATGACCTGGAGACTGATGGAGAGAAAGAAACTTCCATGGAAGAGAGTGAGCTAAATCATTTAGAACCAAACAAAGGTCACTGGTGAAACATAGGGCAGCATGTACACAGTGCAGATCAGGGTTCTGTATGGCCAGAGCCAACAGCAGTGACCGGTGGGAGAGTCAGACAACTGGCCAATGAATTCAAGTGTTGAAAAAGCCACAGTCTGGATTTTGTTGTGATTTCTGGAGTGGTTGAAACGCCCATGCCCATGGCAAGGAAAATGCTTGGAGGCTGATCTGTTGTGATAGTGCCTTTCTTGTCGTAGTGAGTACTAGATTAATAATTTATTCAGTTACGCTTTTCTGTACCATTGCCTCCAGTCTTCTGAGGAGGTTTGAAGGGACAGTATCCACTTAGGATGAAGGGACAGGATATTGCTCTGGAATGCTGTGATTTGATGATATTTGCACTAGATTCTAAACTCTCCTTTAAACTGGAGCAACTGACTGAGAGAAAAACCAAGGACAGCTCAAAGTTAAAAGAAACCAAAAGCAGTATTTTCTGACAGATACCATTTCTTTTTCTCCTTCTTTTTTTCCTGGAAGAAAACTTCACACTAGTTGGCTACCGAGCTCAACTCTTACCAGTTCTTTCTCTTTATTTTTTGTTTCCATATGGAACCATCTGTGTGAATTAGTCATCAGTTAGGTATAGTTAACGTAAAGAGCCCCTGCCATTGAAACTTTGCACACCTTCTCTGCTTTATTGAAGGCAAGGGCCAGTGGGCAGTGATAGCAGGGGAGGGACCCTCCAGAACCACCCAGCCCTCCAGGAGGCCAATAAGCATGGATATCATGTCAGGAGCTGAGCTGACATATATTTACTCAGAGGACATTGGGGTCTGTAGCTAATCCTAAAGAATGCTCCGCAACAGAAGGAAACCAATGCATTGTAGAAAACAAAGGGAGATGGTGCCCGAAGTCTGCCTGTTTCTCTTCTCTTTTCTTTCCCATCTCACCACCATGTCCTCTCTAACAGAATTATATTTCATCTCATATATTATATGTTACTAGAAAAGTCATTTGGTTCCTTGGTTTCTCTCTTTATCAGTGGGCTGGAAATTCCTCCAAATTAAATATAAATACCAGTAGCAGCTCCCCTGTGTCCAGCCAGTTTCTCAAATGCTGTCCACCTGGTCTTACTGTCCACCTAACATAACTTGGAGGCTTTGGCTGGCTCAACCACCTGTTCACTTTATTTTGTTTTCATTTCCATTTGAACTTGAAGTGAGGCTATGGAAAGGTGGAAATCATGGGCAAGGTTTGGAGGCTGCAATTCTAGGGCATAGCTTGTCAGGAGTTTATATTATCTAAAATATATCTTTCTATACCCCTTTTCATTTTAATCTGTTGCCCTGATTATAATTTCTTTATATTTGTGGTTATTTTTATAAGAATAGAGTCCATTTGCTATGTCTATTTGAGTACTTTTTTTCTATTGTCCCCACATGGATGCAGTACCAACCTGTTAATGAAATATCTTTTTATTATATTATTAATATGTAATTCTACTGTAGACCAAAAATATAAAAACAAATTTGTTCATTTTAAAGATATAAAGAACTAGGGAGTAAAAGATTAAAAGTTGAAGGAAAAGACAGAAGAGCAGTGGTTAACTATGTTGAGTTAGAAATCTAAGAGTAGCCTTACCTGTTTTTTAACCAGTGCTTGCCAATCATACCATAGTTGGAATTATGTAATCTTGGCTCCTTCATACTTATGTTCTATAATTCTTGTTTGTCTATTTGTTTTCTTTGATATAATTGAGGTTGCACATCATGCTATTCTTGGCAATGCCTGATTCTATTGTATTGTACTTTTGTTAGTCATTTCCTTTAGAAAGATGGGGGGAAACGTTTATTTCTTCTTTTAATTTAAAATTTGTTTAATGCACTGGAAATAAAATTGGACATATTTCACTGTTTAAAAAATCAGAAACAAAACAAAGCAAAACCATGAGGGAAAAAAACAGCAAATAAGCAACAGGGGAAAACAGCTATGAAAAAAATATATTTGTACTGAATACACATACAAACTACATCCCACATGAAAGATTAATATCATCAAGTAAGAAAAATACATAGTTTAAACTACAATGCTGAAAATATAAAAGGAACCTGGTAGTTCAATGGGGATGGAGAAAACAGAGCATTCCTCTGAGAGCAGAGATCTTGTCATTATTGCAATTAATGCCCAAACAGGTTAAATGTGGAAGAAAGTATGGAGGAAATAACCCCAGCCTTCCTCATACCACTGGATTTCCACATCACCTTTTAACTTATGCTTGAGCTCCCTTTTGAGAAAAAATATTTAAAAACAAATTGGCTATGTAACAAATTTGTGTGTGTGTGTGTATATATATATGTATATGCTTATATATATATATATATGTATATGCTTGAGAAAGTGGTTTTTCAAGATGTATGTGTACAGTACACACATGGACACGCTTCAGTCCTCTGACTTCCCATGTGCTACCTCATGTGTTTCTCTTCTCATGAGGATTTGCAATGGATAGTTGTACAACCTGGGGACTGTCAGTGACTCATTGGTATCAGCATATGCTAAAGAAGCTCTTGAATCCAATCTTGAAACCTGATCTCCCTTCGTCAACATTCCCCAATACCAAACTGGCCCGTTTACCCATACAAATGCACAGTAAAGGGAAGAACAGCGGTATTTTTCCTAGCCAACTGACTCTATCATTTGTTTAATGTTTGCTGGTTTTTTTCTGGTTTTGTTTTGTTTTAGAGCAGGGGTGGGAGTGGCTGTAACTTCACAATCCTAATACAGTAAATGTTTTGCATCTTCCATGTTTTATGCAAAAACAGACATTTAAATCAATAAATAATTGTGCCCTAGACTGAAGGTTAATGTTTAGGAGAGGAAAAAAATTGTTGGAATTTTTTCTACATTTTTTTGTGAAGAATCTTTTTTGGAAAGGAAGGATACATATTTTTGTTGTGTAATATTTTCTATTTTTGAATGCATTTTATTGGTACAAGACTGTTTTTTTGGTGAAGACATTATTTAAAAAAAAAAAAAGAAAAAAACTAATCGAAAAGTTTGCCCTTAAGGATATGCTGCAGTTTTGAGGTTAAAAAAAAATTACTGATTCAAGATGCGTGTTAAAAGTTGGGATTATATTGTTGTTTTTTGTAATTGTTACAAGAAGAAGTTTGTACCCACTGCTGTTTATTTTGTTTCAGATGAGTAAGTAAAGGGATTGTTCTTGTTTTATTCTTTTTTTAGAGAAAAAAAGCTATTTATGAAATGTCAAAAACACTGGACTGTGAGTTTAAGTGTGGAAGCATTTTACCACCCTGTGTCTTCAACCAATTATGGGAAACCCCTTTTCTCTTCCCCCTACCCCCTGCCTTAGCCTTGCCAAATGAGAAAAATATAACAGCTGTCAGATTATCAAAGCCACCGAAGCCCTGCTTTAATTTTTATGGTTTGAAAAAGTTGGAAAACCAAAGTTAAATTTGTTTCTGAAATCCTGCTGTGCGTTGCCCTTTTTTGTATGACACAGCCGGGCTCTGCCTCTCTATCTCAAATCATTGCCTTCTTAGGGACTGGGGGCCAACCTGATGCAAAGAGAGGCATAAAGGTGGTGAGCCTGAGAGTTGAGGTCTCACGAAGTAAAATGTGAGTGGGACTTCACCCTCTCAGTGGGCAACCACACTTTCCCATCCTGAGATGAGGCTGCCAAGAGAGCACACTGCTAACACTGCCTGAGGAGAGCACGCCTCCTGTCTCCTTCACCCTCTGCTTCTGAGACCCTCCTGTTACTGTTATCATCGTTCCCTAGCCTGGCTCTGCCTTTCTCAGCAGCCCACATTCCATGGATGGGAGCAGGGGGGCAGGGACCCAAAGGAGGGAAATGGCTGTGGGTGGTGTGAAGGCCCCCCAGCCCTCAGGAAGGTGGGGCAAGAGACCACTGAGCACAAGGGATCTTGCCCACCTCCTCTTTGACTCTGTGGATTATCCATCCATCTGCTCACTGTGAAGATGGAGAGGCAGTGCCCTAAGGCTGTTCAATAGCTTTTCCATATTTTTTCAACATTGAAAAAATAATTTTTAAAAACTGTGATTTTTTTAAAAAATCATTTGGCTGGAGGGAAGGGAAAAGGGAAACACCAAAAGCTGTACCATGATGAACTGGAGATATTTAACTGGGGCACTTTCCAGACCAAGACAAACAAATTCCTTTCTGGACTCTAAAGCAGCCGAATCTTGAGACTGTCAATGACAGAAAGCTGAAGAGAGGCCTCTATTTCTTCCTTTTTCCTTTCTTCTGTCTAAAAACTCTCTCTTGTTCCCCTTTTCCAGCTTCCCTTGGACTACTGCCCCAATGGCCCCTTGGACTCGCGTTTCATGTATGCGAGCACACACACACACAAACTTGCAAAATACCGTTTTTCTTAAGGATTGTGGGACCGAATAATATCACGTGCCTTCATCTTTTCCTTTTATAGTTAGATGAACCTCTTCCTCTTTACAATTTTTTTAAAAAGTGATAGGGGAGGTTGATGTGTTAGTGGAAGATTTGGGCATCGTTTGAGAAGTAACTTTTGTTTAACACATTCCCCCTAAACATTGAACACAAACATTTCAACCCCTTCATGACACTCTTTGGACATTTAAAGCATTGAGTAACCATGTACATGACAGCCTAAATCCGTTTGATTTCAGAGCATTTCCTGAACATTGTATTTCATAGACTTCTCTGATTTTTTCAAAAATGAGGTGAGCAATGGCAAGCAGCCTTGTTCTCCCAATTTGGTGCTTTTGCTTTTGGTGTGGGGTGGGCATGGGGGGTTGGGGGTGGTGTGGGTGTGTTTAGAAAAAAGATGCATTCCTGAAGATCTCTGGTGCTGAAGGGCCTCGAGTTCCTTTCAGAGACTGTATTTGACACACTTTAGGTACACACAAACGAATGGTATCACATGCAATATTTTAATGGAGCAATGGGAGAGGCTCTTTGAAATGGGGTTTGCATCTTTTTGTAACATTTTGATTTCTCTGGTGCCTTATTCCTACTTGATGCTGGCACTCACATACCCACAAGAAGCTGACACAGAAGTCAGCCTTAGGCGTGGGGACATATGGGTGATGTTTGAGCATGCAGGGGCCATGGGGAGTTTGGTGTCAGTTGGTGGAGAAGGGACTAGATGGCATCTCTTAGCCGAGGCCAACAGGAACTGCACAAGTCCATTATAGTCAAAGTTAGCAATTTTGATACGTAAACACAATACTTCATTCTTCCTCATCTGAGCTTTCCTTCCTTCTTCCTTTTCTATCTCTACCTTCTCATAAAGGTGCTGCTGCTGCTGCTAAGGTGCCCGGAGTCCAGAATGTCCATTAATCACTCAGGCACGAGCCTGGCACTGCCACGTCAGCCCCCAGCATGACCAAACCCAGGTTTCTCTTGCTTGGGGCTGAGAACTGTCAGATTTTTCTCATCAAAAATGTTTTCCAAGGAATCAGTGGATTACAGTTTTTCTGCATTGAAAATGCACTTTAAAAAATAAATTAAAGCTCCAGACTGTTTAAAATATACAGAGGGAGCAGGGGAAAGTTAAGCATGTGCTAGTGTCTGAACCCAGTTCAGTTTATCTCCAGTTGAAACGATATACACTATATTATGTATAAATGTATACACACTTCCTATATGTATCCACATATATATAGTGTATATATTATACATGTATAGGTGTGTATATGTGCATATATACACACATGCACATAACAAAATCAGATGCTCATTACAAATCCAGATGCTCATTACAAAACCAGATGCTACACAAACAGCAGCAGAGGAAACAAGGTTGGACTCTTGCAACAGATCACAAAAAATAAAAACAGCTACTTGCAGTGACTTTGGTCATTTCTGTATGTTCATAAAGAATGGATTGTAACAAGGAAAAAAAGGAACAGTGTTAGTGAAAAAGGAAAAATGGGCGAAACCATCTTGATCCGATGCGAATGCAGTAATGTTCTATATACCATTTCATCAGTTATTTCTTTTAGTCATGTTGATTTGATTTCAGTTTCTGGCTATGAAAAACATTTTTAAACTCGTCACCCACAACAAACTGAACAAAACTACTACAGTGAAAGCCCTTTTCAGTGAAAGATGTCAGAAACCTCAAAACCTTTGGCCTGACTCAGAACTACCATGTGAAAATCAGTACTCTCTTAATGTTTGAAATAAAAACTGAAAAAAAAAACAAAAAAACAAAAAACCTTTTTTGAAGCACCTTAACGTGGCCATCCATTTGAGAAGTGGGTGCCACTTTTTTCTTTGAGCACCTTATTGATGTGTTTGCTATCTGCTGTCTTTCTGTTACCTGTTGGCTGAATGGCTAGCTGTTAACATATACATGTGCACAGAAGAGATATCTGGGCATGTATGTTCTCAATGAAGTTTACTGTGGTGACTGCTGAAAGGTGAACCCATTTCCTGATTTTCCCGCCGCAGTGTTGTGATAAGATTCGAAGAAACCTTTTTCCCTGCACAGAAATGTTTCTTATCACATTGTATCTTAGTATGGAAAGGAATATGGTCCCTTTTTTGCAATTGCTACTGTGTACACACACACACACACACACACACACACACACACACACTGTATGTTTAGACCTAAAATACACACACCCACGCACACACTGTATGTTTATGTGACCTAAAACATACACACATGCACACACACATACATATCCATTCATTCATTCATTCAAGTGGTGTTTCCAGTGTCTGTGTGTCACTGTTTATGCAGTTTCCATTTCCCAGTGAATTATGAGTGGAGGGCAACTTTTCTAACCAGATTGTCTTTTCAGAACAAAGACCTGGGAATTGAGGAAGAGTTTGGAAAGAGGGAGAGGCAAGGAAAGAGAGCTTTAAATTGAAAGGTTAATTTCCTAAGAGGAACCTGGGCTGAATGACTGCAGTGTTATACCCTCCAATCTTTGCAGGTGGGCATGGAACACTGCTTGTATCACTCTGTGCACGGTATAAATCCATATATCCACAAAAACACACATCCATCCATCAACATATACATGGTTTGGGATGAGCAGGTCAATAGTTTTGAGAGGGAGTTTGTTCCTTTTTTTTTCTCATTATACTCTTAAATTGTTGTCAGTTATCAAACAAACAAACAGAAAAATTGTTTGGAAAAACCTTGCATACGCCTTTTCTATCAAGTGCTTTAAAATATAGACTAAATACACACATCCTGCCAGTTTTTTCTTACAGTGACAGTATCCTTACCTGCCATTTAATATTAGCCTCGTATTTTTCTCACGTATATTTACCTGTGACTTGTATTTGTTATTTAAACAGGAAAAAAAACATTCAAAAAAAGAAAAATTAACTGTAGCGCTTCATTATACTATTATATTATTATTATTATTGTGACATTTTGGAATACTGTGAAGTTTTATCTCTTGCATATACTTTATACGGAAGTATTACGCCTTAAAAATACGAAAATAAATTTTACAAGGTTTCTGTTTTGTGTGGAAGAGTAATTGATGTTGCTAAGAATGATGTTTGTTTTTTTGGGGTTTTTGTTGTTTTTTTTTTAAATGTTACCAGCACTTTTTTTGTAAGTTTCACTTTCCGAGGTATTGTACAAGTTCACACTGTTTGTGAAGTTTGAATATGAAGGAATAATTAAAAAAAAAAAAACTCTTCTCTTGGTTTCCTATTGTGTCTTCTTTATACTG